TTTTCTCTTTTGGAGGTGGTGGAGGGAGAGAAAAGTTTACTTAAAATGCCTTTGGGTGAGGGACCAAGGATGAGAAGAATGTTTTTTGTTTTTCATGCCGTGGAATAACACAAAATAAAAAATCCCGAGGGAATATACATTATATATTAAATATAGATCATTTCAGGGAGCAAACAAATCATGTGTGGGGCTGGGCAACTAGCTAAGTCGAAGCGTAAATAAAATGTGAATACACGTTTGCGGGTTACATACAGTGCACTTTCACTAGTATTCAGAAAAAATTGTGAGTCAGTGAACTAGGAAATTAATGCCTGGAAGGCAGCCAAATTTTAATTAGCTCAAGACTCCCCCCCCCCCAAAAAAAGGCACGGAAGTAATACTCCTCTCCTCTTCTTTGATCAGAATCGATGCATTTTTTGTGCATGACCGCATTTCCAATAATAAAAGGGGAAAGAGGACCTGGAAAGGAATTAAACGTCCGGTTTGTCCGGGGAGGAAAGAGTTAACGGTTTTTTTCACAAGGGTCTCTGCTGACTCCCCCGGCTCGGTCCACAAGCTCTCCACTTGCCCCTTTTAGGAAGTCCGGTCCCGCGGTTCGGGTACCCCCTGCCCCTCCCATATTCTCCCGTCTAGCACCTTTGATTTCTCCCAAACCCGGCAGCCCGAGACTGTTGCAAACCGGCGCCACAGGGCGCAAAGGGGATTTGTCTCTTCTGAAACCTGGCTGAGAAATTGGGAACTCCGTGTGGGAGGCGTGGGGGTGGGACGGTGGGGTACAGACTGGCAGAGAGCAGGCAACCTCCCTCTCGCCCTAGCCCAGCTCTGGAACAGGCAGACACATCTCAGGGCTAAACAGACGCCTCCCGCACGGGGCCCCACGGAAGCCTGAGCAGGCGGGGCAGGAGGGGCGGTATCTGCTGCTTTGGCAGCAAATTGGGGGACTCAGTCTGGGTGGAAGGTATCCAATCCAGATAGCTGTGCATACATAATGCATAATACATGACTCCCCCCAACAAATGCAATGGGAGTTTATTCATAACGCGCTCTCCAAGTATACGTGGCAATGCGTTGCTGGGTTATTTTAATCATTCTAGGCATCGTTTTCCTCCTTATGCCTCTATCATTCCTCCCTATCTACACTAACATCCCACGCTCTGAACGCGCGCCCATTAATACCCTTCTTTCCTCCACTCTCCCTGGGACTCTTGATCAAAGCGCGGCCCTTTCCCCAGCCTTAGCGAGGCGCCCTGCAGCCTGGTACGCGCGTGGCGTGGCGGTGGGCGCGCAGTGCGTTCTCGGTGTGGAGGGCAGCTGTTCCGCCTGCGATGATTTATACTCACAGGACAAGGATGCGGTTTGTCAAACAGTACTGCTACGGAGGAGCAGCAGAGAAAGGGAGAGGGTTTGAGAGGGAGCAAAAGAAAATGGTAGGCGCGCGTAGTTAATTCATGCGGCTCTCTTACTCTGTTTACATCCTAGAGCTAGAGTGCTCGGCTGCCCGGCTGAGTCTCCTCCCCACCTTCCCCACCCTCCCCACCCTCCCCATAAGCGCCCCTCCCGGGTTCCCAAAGCAGAGGGCGTGGGGGAAAAGAAAAAAGATCCTCTCTCGCTAATCTCCGCCCACCGGCCCTTTATAATGCGAGGGTCTGGACGGCTGAGGACCCCCGAGCTGTGCTGCTCGCGGCCGCCACCGCCGGGCCCCGGCCGTCCCTGGCTCCCCTCCTGCCTCGAGAAGGGCAGGGCTTCTCAGAGGCTTGGCGGGAAAAAGAACGGAGGGAGGGATCGCGCTGAGTATAAAAGCCGGTTTTCGGGGCTTTATCTAACTCGCTGTAGTAATTCCAGCGAGAGGCAGAGGGAGCGAGCGGGCGGCCGGCTAGGGTGGAAGAGCCGGGCGAGCAGAGCTGCGCTGCGGGCGTCCTGGGAAGGGAGATCCGGAGCGAATAGGGGGCTTCGCCTCTGGCCCAGCCCTCCCGCTGATCCCCCAGCCAGCGGTCCGCAACCCTTGCCGCATCCACGAAACTTTGCCCATAGCAGCGGGCGGGCACTTTGCACTGGAACTTACAACACCCGAGCAAGGACGCGACTCTCCCGACGCGGGGAGGCTATTCTGCCCATTTGGGGACACTTCCCCGCCGCTGCCAGGACCCGCTTCTCTGAAAGGCTCTCCTTGCAGCTGCTTAGACGCTGGATTTTTTTCGGGTAGTGGAAAACCAGGTAAGCACCGAAGTCCACTTGCCTTTTAATTTTGCCTCCCGCTTTGTGTGCCCCGCTCCAGCAGCCTCCCGCGACGATGCCCCTCAACGTTAGCTTCACCAACAGGAACTATGACCTCGACTACGACTCGGTGCAGCCGTATTTCTACTGCGACGAGGAGGAGAACTTCTACCAGCAGCAGCAGCAGAGCGAGCTGCAGCCCCCGGCGCCCAGCGAGGATATCTGGAAGAAATTCGAGCTGCTGCCCACCCCGCCCCTGTCCCCTAGCCGCCGCTCCGGGCTCTGCTCGCCCTCCTACGTTGCGGTCACACCCTTCTCCCTTCGGGGAGACAACGACGGCGGTGGCGGGAGCTTCTCCACGGCCGACCAGCTGGAGATGGTGACCGAGCTGCTGGGAGGAGACATGGTGAACCAGAGTTTCATCTGCGACCCGGACGACGAGACCTTCATCAAAAACATCATCATCCAGGACTGTATGTGGAGCGGCTTCTCGGCCGCCGCCAAGCTCGTCTCAGAGAAGCTGGCCTCCTACCAGGCTGCGCGCAAAGACAGCGGCAGCCCGAACCCCGCCCGCGGCCACAGCGTCTGCTCCACCTCCAGCTTGTACCTGCAGGATCTGAGCGCCGCCGCCTCAGAGTGCATCGACCCCTCGGTGGTCTTCCCCTACCCTCTCAACGACAGCAGCTCGCCCAAGTCCTGCGCCTCGCAAGACTCCAGCGCCTTCTCTCCGTCCTCGGATTCTCTGCTCTCCTCGACGGAGTCCTCCCCGCAGGGCAGCCCCGAGCCCCTGGTGCTCCATGAGGAGACACCGCCCACCACCAGCAGCGACTCTGGTAAGCGAAGCCCGCCCAGGCCTGTCAAAAGTTAAAGGAGTGATTTCTATTTCCTTTCTTAAAGAGGAGGAACAAGAAGATGAGGAAGAAATCGATGTTGTTTCTGTGGAAAAGAGGCAGGCTCCTGGCAAAAGGTCAGAGTCTGGATCACCTTCTGCTGGAGGCCACAGCAAACCTCCTCACAGCCCACTGGTCCTCAAGAGGTGCCACGTCTCCACACATCAGCACAACTACGCAGCGCCTCCCTCCACTCGGAAGGACTATCCTGCTGCCAAGAGGGTCAAGTTGGACAGTGTCAGAGTCCTGAGACAGATCAGCAACAACCGAAAATGCACCAGCCCCAGGTCCTCGGACACCGAGGAGAATGTCAAGAGGCGAACACACAACGTCTTGGAGCGCCAGAGGAGGAACGAGCTAAAACGGAGCTTTTTTGCCCTGCGTGACCAGATCCCGGAGTTGGAAAACAATGAAAAGGCCCCCAAGGTAGTTATCCTTAAAAAAGCCACAGCATACATCCTGTCCGTCCAAGCAGAGGAGCAAAAGCTCATTTCTGAAGAGGACTTGTTGCGGAAACGACGAGAACAGTTGAAACACAAACTTGAACAGCTACGGAACTCTTGTGCGTAAGGAAAAGTAAGGAAAACGATTCCTTCTAACAGAAATGTCCTGAGCAATCACCTATGAACTTGTTTCAAATGCATGATCAAATGCAACCTCACAACCTTGGCTGAGTCTTGAGACTGAAAGATTTAGCCATAATGTAAACTGCCTCAAATTGGACTTTGGGCATAAAAGAACTTTTTTATGCTTACCATCTTTTTTTTTTCTTTAACAGATTTGTATTTAAGAATTGTTTTTAAAAAATTTTAAGATTTACACAATGTTTCTCTGTAAATATTGCCATTAAATGTAAATAACTTTAATAAAACGTTTATAGCAGTTACACAGAATTTCAATCCTAGTATATAGTACCTAGTATTATAGGTACTATAAACCCTAATTTTTTTTATTTAAGTACATTTTGCTTTTTAAAGTTGATTTTTTTCTATTGTTTTTAGAAAAAATAAAATAACTGGCAAATATATCATTGAGCCAAATCTTAAGTTGTGAATGTTTTGTTTCGTTTCTTCCCCCTCCCAACCACCACCATCCCTGTTTGTTTTCATCAATTGCCCCTTCAGAGGGTGGTCTTAAGAAAGGCAAGAGTTTTCCTCTGTTGAAATGGGTCTGGGGGCCTTAAGGTCTTTAAGTTCTTGGAGGTTCTAAGATGCTTCCTGGAGACTATGATAACAGCCAGAGTTGACAGTTAGAAGGAATGGCAGAAGGCAGGTGAGAAGGTGAGAGGTAGGCAAAGGAGATACAAGAGGTCAAAGGTAGCAGTTAAGTACACAAAGAGGCATAAGGACTGGGGAGTTGGGAGGAAGGTGAGGAAGAAACTCCTGTTACTTTAGTTAACCAGTGCCAGTCCCCTGCTCACTCCAAACCCAGGAATTCTGCCCAGTTGATGGGGACACGGTGGGAACCAGCTTCTGCTGCCTTCACAACCAGGCGCCAGTCCTGTCCATGGGTTATCTCGCAAACCCCAGAGGATCTCTGGGAGGAATGCTACTATTAACCCTATTTCACAAACAAGGAAATAGAAGAGCTCAAAGAGGTTATGTAACTTATCTGTAGCCACGCAGATAATACAAAGCAGCAATCTGGACCCATTCTGTTCAAAACACTTAACCCTTCGCTATCATGCCTTGGTTCATCTGGGTCTAATGTGCTGAGATCAAGAAGGTTTAGGACCTAATGGACAGACTCAAGTCATAACAATGCTAAGCTCTATTTGTGTCCCAAGCACTCCTAAGCATTTTATCCCTAACTCTACATCAACCCCATGAAGGAGATACTGTTGATTTCCCCATATTAGAAGTAGAGAGGGAAGCTGAGGCACACAAAGACTCATCCACATGCCCAAGATTCACTGATAGGGAAAAGTGGAAGCGAGATTTGAACCCAGGCTGTTTACTCCTAACCTGTCCAAGCCACCTCTCAGACGACGGTAGGAATCAGCTGGCTGCTTGTGAGTACAGGAGTTACAGTCCAGTGGGTTATGTTTTTTAAGTCTCAACATCTAAGCCTGGTCAGGCATCAGTTCCCCTTTTTTTGTGATTTATTTTGTTTTTATTTTGTTGTTCATTGTTTAATTTTTCCTTTTACAATGAGAAGGTCACCATCTTGACTCCTACCTTAGCCATTTGTTGAATCAGACTCATGACGGCTCCTGGGAAGAAGCCAGTTCAGATCATAAAATAAAACATATTTATTCTTTGTCATGGGAGTCATTATTTTAGAAACTACAAACTCTCCTTGCTTCCATCCTTTTTTACATACTCATGACACATGCTCATCCTGAGTCCTTGAAAAGGTATTTTTGAACATGTGTATTAATTATAAGCCTCTGAAAACCTATGGCCCAAACCAGAAATGATGTTGATTATATAGGTAAATGAAGGATGCTATTGCTGTTCTAATTACCTCATTGTCTCAGTCTCAAAGTAGGTCTTCAGCTCCCTGTACTTTGGGATTTTAATCTACCACCACCCATAAATCAATAAATAATTACTTTCTTTGACTCTGACTCCTAGAATAATCTATTCAAAACCT